AAGTTGCCATAGCAGCCTCTCTCCCAACAAGCAGCTTCTCCGGGAGCCCTCAGCCGGGAGGGACGTCATTGTTCTCTCCTGCCCGTGTGGTGCAAGGAGACCCACCGGACAGAGAACTTTCCCGAGCCCGGGGTCCGCTGACCACGTGGGTGCACCCATGCTGCCTGGAGCCAGGCACAGGGACAGGTCCCCACGGCCACAGGGAATCCTCTGGGCAGCTGAGGGGAGCGTCCAGGCCCAGAAGCAGCTGCAGCCAAGCGTGTCCTTGGAGCCGTCCATGCGTCTGTCCGCCTGCTGCCGGTCGCCACTGGAGGTGCGTGTGTTTTGGCTGAATTCCCAAGTCCTTGCTTGTGCCCTGAAGTGAATTTCTTCAAAGAGACACATTTTTAAATCAAATAAATAAGGAAATGGGAGGAATCCTTCGCCCTGCCCTGTGTCCCAGGAGGGGTTTATAAGATTAATTGGATCTTTTTTTTTTTTTTTCTTAAAGTAAAAATTGGTGACGCCATTCAGGCCTGGGGGAGAAAAGCCACCAGGAGGACTAGGAATTGTGAGGCCAGGCAGGAGCTGCTGGAAACTCGCTGGGGCTGTTTATTTTTCTTGCCTGAACCCTCCCTCTTCTCTGCCCCTGGAAGGCTGGATTTTCTTATTGTCTGTTGGTCTTGGGATGGGTGTAAGCAGGTGAAGGCAGGTTTTGCCCTTGTCATCGGAGCTGAGAGTGATATAGTCTGTGATGAGGATGGGACAGTCCCAGGTGGAGGCTGAGGCCTGTGACTGTGTTTATGCCTCATCCCCCAGCCTTCCAGGCCCCAGCCTGTGACAGATGGTGGTGTCCACTCCCCAGGCAGCAGCTGGACTCCCAGGAGAGGGAGACAGACAGCTCTTAGACCAGCAGCTCCTGTTGCCTTGAAAACAACGTGCGACTTGGAAGCCTGGGGTCCTCCGAGGAACAATAGAGGATTCTACACCCCCTGGAATGCCCGGGGATCTGTCGGTGACCACCCTCCCTTCCCACACCTTAGGGGAAAGGAGTGTTCTATAGAGTCCAGTTGGCCAGCCATACTGCTGGCCAGTTACCCAGGAGGGGAGGCACGCTGACCTTTTGATTCCTGTTTGCACGGAGCAGGGAGTTAGCTGGTCAGATGGTCCCCAGTGAGAACAAACACAGAGCTGAGGGTCCCAGAGGGAAAAGCTGGGGTCTGAGGCTTAGGGGCTAAACCCTGAAGCCACAGACGGCTCCAATGCCAGCTTCCCTGGGTATAGAGAGAGGGTGTTCGTGTTCTCTCGGGGGCCAGCAAAGGCAGGGTCTTTGAAAGGGGAAACGTGAACAGATGAAGCTCCACCACCATGGAGGTGTGGTCCTGGGTCTGTGTCTTCTTCCCCTTCCTGGATTTGGGGGCATGGATCTGGTCCTTGCCCTGGCTCCCAGGCACATGGGTGGCTGGAGCCAGGCATCATGGGGTGGGTTTGGTTTGGGGCGGTTCAGAAACAAGTGAGGACAGGTCTTCGCTGCAGACCCATTTAGTCCTTGACAGTGGATGTCGGTACTGGCTCGAATGGAGACAGACTGGGGAGAAGAGAGGACCGGCCAGCTCTCTTGTAACCACTCTGCAGCGCCAGCTACTGAACAAATGAGATGATGATCACACATGCTCCCGAGTCCCCTTTGTTCATCAGGTAGAGCCTGATATTGAGGGACCCATTATTAGCTCCCTCCTTCCAAAATGTCTTGATGTTGGAGGCTACCCTAGGTCAAACTGGCTTCCCGGTGTCTGACTCAGGAGGCTGCAGGAAGCGCACCCACACCGTGGCCAGCTTACTCAGGGGCTCGCGACAGTTGCTTTCCAGCTGGGGCCTTGCTGGGGACCATCGATGGTATGTGTGCAGGCACTGGCCGGCATGCACCCTCGGTGATGACTATCCCTCCTCTGCCCCGTAGATCTCGGCCTGATGGACGCCTGGTGTGGACGATGAGGGAAGAACGTGCCCCCCACACCCAAGAGGTGACCCCTGAGCCAGCCCCGGATGACCCTGCGACCTGGAACAATGCGGCTGGCCTGCATGTTCTCTTCCATCCTGCTGTTCGGAGCTGCAGGCCTCCTCCTCTTCATCAGCCTGCAGGACCCTACGGAGCTCGCCCCCCAGCAGGTGCCAGGTGAGTCCTTGCGCTGAGTCCTGCCATCACTGTAATACTGTCCTCTCCTCTGTTTGCTTTTCAGGAATAAAGTTCAACATCAGGCCAAGGCAGCCCCACCACGTAAGTTCTGAGAGTCAGATAAATCTCAGTGCCACTCAGATAACCACTTCTCTTCTTGCCCCAGGACCTCCCACCAGGCGGCTCCCAGGATGGTGACTTGAAGGAACCCACAGAGAGGGTCACTCGGGACTTATCCAGTGGGGCCCCGAGGGGCCGCAACCTGCCAGCGCCTGACCAGCCTCAACCCCCGCTGCAGAGGGGAACCCGTCTGCGGCTCCGCCAGCGCCGTCGCCGTCTGCTCATCAAGAAAATGCCAGCTGCGGCGACCATCCCGGCCAACAGCTCGGACGCGCCCTTCATCCGGCCGGGACCCGGGACGCTGGATGGCCGCTGGGTCAGCCTGCACCGGAGCCAGCAGGAGCGCAAGCGGGTGATGCAGGAGGCCTGCGCCAAGTACCGGGCGAGCAGCAGCCGCCGGGCCGTCACGCCCCGCCACGTGTCCCGTATCTTCGTGGAGGACCGCCACCGCGTGCTCTACTGCGAGGTGCCCAAGGCCGGCTGCTCCAATTGGAAGCGGGTGCTCATGGTGCTGGCCGGCCTGGCCTCGTCCACTGCCGACATCCAGCACAACACCGTCCACTATGGCAGCGCTCTCAAGCGCCTGGACACCTTCGACCGCCAGGGTATCTTGCACCGTCTCAGCACCTACACCAAGATGCTCTTTGTCCGCGAGCCCTTCGAGAGGCTGGTGTCCGCCTTCCGCGACAAGTTTGAGCACCCCAACAGCTACTATCACCCGGTCTTCGGCAAGGCCATCCTGGCCCGGTACCGCGCCAATGCCTCTCGGGAGGCCCTGCGGACCGGCTCTGGGGTGCGTTTTCCCGAGTTCGTCCAGTACCTGCTGGACGTGCACCGGCCCGTGGGGATGGACATTCACTGGGACCATGTCAGCCGGCTCTGCAGCCCCTGCCTCATCGACTACGATTTCGTAGGCAAGTTCGAGAGCATGGAGGACGATGCCAACTTCTTCCTGAGCCTCATCCGCGCGCCGCGGAACCTGACCTTCCCCCGGTTCAAGGACCGGCACTCGCAGGAGGCGCGGACCACAGCGAGGATCGCCCACCAGTACTTCGCCCAACTCTCGGCCCTGCAAAGGCAGCGCACCTACGACTTCTACTACATGGATTACCTGATGTTCAACTATTCCAAGCCCTTTGCAGATCTGTACTGAGGGGCGCCGCAGCTGGCCGGGGCCGCCCTGCCCCGGTCACTCACCTGTGCTCCCGGGCATCCTCCTGTCCCTGGCTCCTCATCCTGGGAGCAACAGGGCTCTGAGGACGTGAGGAGCCATCGCTGTGGGAGGCAGCAGGCCCCGGGTGGGGGGCAGAGGCGCCCAGCCTTGGATGGGGACCCCAGCCCCTGGCCTGTACCTGTTTCCTCATTCCTTGGCTGAGGGAGAGGCTGAGAACTGGGCAGACACCCCTGGAGCTCAGCCGACAGTTTTGATGAGCAGGGAAGTCTGAGGCCCAGAGGACGGGGGGCCCAGCGGTAAGGGATGTCCCGCACTCCCTTAGCCATTGCCTTGGACCAAACCACGTGGTTTGCAGCTTTTCTACGAGCCAGGGGGGAGGTTCCCTTGGATTAAGGTTCCAAATAAAGCACATGGTTTCCAGAGCAGCGGTGTGTACTCTGTGGTGGCGTGGGAGCAC